CCCTCGTCCCCTCCCAACCCTAAGGGCGATCACTATCTTGACTTTGGTGCACTATAAATTAGTTTTGTCTGGTTCTGAACGTAATACACCTGGAACCATCTAGTATGTACTGTTGCATTTGGCTTCTGTCACTCAAGATTTCATCATGCGACTTGTCTATGTTGCTGTGTGTAGCCGGGCATGTCAATCCCGTTGCTGTGTCTATGTGCATGGTAGTGAGTAGGGCATCATTCATTTTCCATTCTGTTGATGGGTTATTTCCAGTTTGGGGCTGTTATGAAAGGGCTCTGAACATTCCCATGCACCCTCTTGATGCTCACACCTACACATTTCTGCTGGGTGTTGACAGCCTAGGAGTGGAACTGCTGGATCACAGAGGTGGCATATGTTCGGCTTCATTAGAAAACTGCCAGTTTTCCAAAATGTCTCTACCAATTTACACTCCCCCAGAAATACAAGAGAGGTCCAGTCGCTCTACTTTCTCGCCTCCACACGGTGCGGTCTTTTTCACTTTAGCCATTCTGGTGGTGGAGACCCACTCGTATTCGCAGCGCCTGGAGCGTAATTGGCACTCAGTTAACAAGACTGTTGAATGAATGGATGACTGAGTAAGTTGGGCGGTGTAGACCAACAGCCTGGCGAGGGCGGACACACGCACGCACTCCACACACAGCGTTTCGCGGACACCCACCGCGGCTCACGCAGCGCAGGACACAGACCCTGTCGCGCACCCCGCGCCCACGTGGTCTGAACACACGGCCTCGGCCCTGCCTCGCGCGTCCGGTCGCAACTCCCGCTCTCCGTCCCCAACTCGCGCGTCCGTCCCCAACTCCCGCTCTCGGCGGCGGGCAGGGGGCGCTGAGCGTCCAGGCGCTCCAAGGGGGCGGGCCCGGGTCGGGGCGGGGCCGGCCGGGCTTCCAGGCCTGGGCTCTGGCCGCCCGCGCCACCGGGCCGCTCCGGGGACAGGCCGGGGCGGGGCGCGGCGGCAGGAAACGGGGCGGGGACTTGCGGAGGCGTTGGGGACGAGAGAGGGCGCGGCCAACTCCAGGGGGGACGGCAGGCCGAGAGCGCGGCGCCCGGGCCTGGCGCGGAGCCTGAGCCCGCCGGACGGGAGGCGGCCCCGCCGCGGGCTCGGCCCCGGCCCCAGCCCCGCCAGCATGGCCGGCCGGACTGTACGGGCCGAGACCCGGAGCCGGGCCAAGGATGACATCAAGAAGGTGATGGCGACCATCGAGAAGGTCCGGAGATGGTGAGCGCTGCTCGGGGGCCAGGGACGGGACACCTCTCTGACCCAGCCCCCCACCCTCCCACAGGGAGAAGCGATGGGTGACTGTGGGCGACACTTCCCTTCGTATCTTCAAGTGGGTGCCAGTGGTGGATCCCCAGGAGGAGGTGAGCAACCCCCATTCCCACAAGGCCCTGCAAAGAGCTCTGACCCTAATCCTCTAACCCCCAGGAGCGAAGGCGGGCAGGTGGCGGGGCAGAGAGATCCCGTGGCCGGGAACGTCGGGGCAGGGGCGCCAGTCCCCGAGGGGGTGGCCCTCTCATCCTGCTGGATCTTAATGGTAGGTAGGGATCCTGAAACGCGGGGGGCTGTCAGGCCAACCATCTCGGCTCTTGCTCCCGCAGATGAGAACAGCAACCAGAGTTTCCATTCGGAAGGTTCCCTGCAAAAGGGCACAGAGCCCAGTCCTGGGGGCACCCCCCAGCCCAGCCGCCCTGTGTCACCTGCCGGACCCCCAGAAGGGGTCCCTGAGGAGGCTCAGCCCCCACGGCTGGGCCAAGAGAGAGGTAGGACCAGGTACCTCCCAGGAGCTCTCTCCTTCAGGGGATGTTTGTTACCTTGACGTTCCAGATCCCGGGGGCATAACTGCTGGCAGCACCGACGAACCCCCAATGCTGACCAAGGAGGAGCCTGTTCCAGAACTGCTGGAAGCTGAGGTGAGAGAGGCCAGAAGGCTGGACTCCTGGGTACACTACCCAGATTCTTCTTTTCTCCGTACAGGATTCGGGAGTGAGAATGACGAGGAGAGCCCTTCACGAGAAGGGGCTGAAGACAGAGCCCCTCAGGAGGCTCCTGCCCAGGAGGGGCCTCCGGACAAATGTCCGGCCCAGTTCCATGGCGGTGCCGGACACCAGAGCTCCCGGGGGAGGCAGCAAGGCCCCGAGGGCACCCAGAACAATCCCCCAGGGTAAGGGGAGGTGAGTGGGCTCCCCAAGCAAGCCAAGACCCCTAAAGCCTCCCTTGGCTGCCCCAAGATCCAGCCACTACCTGTGCCCCGAGGGCGGAAAGAGCTTCCCAGCTCACCCACCGCGGTAACATCGGAGGGCGAGCGGCCCCACACCTGCCCGAACCTAAGGCCACAGCACCCATCTGGCTCGCCACTGGCGCCCGAATGCATGGGAAGGGCTTAGGGCAGAACTCGGACCACATCCAGTGCCTGAGGCCGCCTTGCTAGAGGCCTAGGGGAGGGGTGCACTGGGCTGCCTCGCCCACCTCCTCACGCACCCATGCGGCCACCCTCCCAGCGGTCTGAGTGTGCCATGCGAGGCGCCTGCCACCCCGGGAGAGGCGCCGAGTCCCGAGTCCTGCCGGCACTGAGCCTCCGGGTCCACAGCGGGCAAGGGCCGTGGCGGGGACAAGCGCAGGGGACCCGCCGGCCTCCCGCCTTCTGCAGCACCACGAGATGCCCACGTGGCACCTGGACGTCCATGCATATGTTGAGGCCCGTGCACGCGCAGAGACCCCAGCGCAGAAGCCGCCCCGCACGCCAGGGCTTATGTATGCCAGCGCTGGGAGACCTCCAGCGCCCGAGGACATACGGCAAGTGGTTCCACCAGGGTGTCAGCCTAGCAGGCCAACCTGGGAACCCATGTGGACAAGCGGCCTTTCAGCCCAGGCGCCCGCCTCGGGTGGAGGCGTGGAGACTTCTGGCGCAGCCCTGAGCTGGTGGCCTAACCTACCTGGAAAATCCTAGCCCGAGAAGCAGCGCGAGTGAGCCTTTTGGGTGGTTCCAAGGCCCTTCACCAAGCTCTCACTTCCTGACTTCACCGTTGGGTCTGTTGTACTAGGAAATAATAACGCCTCCCATTTATCAAGGGTTTACTCTGTACCAGGCATTGTGACTGATGTAATTTAGTTCTCACTGCATCCCTGTGGCATGGATATTCTCATTATCTGCATTTTGCAGATGGAGAAATTGAGTCTCTGAGAGGTTAAGGAACCTGCCCAAAGTCAGCAATGCAGTACCACTTCTTGTGCTGGGACACAGCGGGGTTAAGGCCGTGGGTTAACAGGGCCTCCATTTATGGAGAGCATTCATTTTTCTCTGGTGAATTACAGAAAACGCTTTCTACACTGAAGTGAGTAGATACTCCCTGGGATGAAAGTCAACATTCGTACCAATGATTGAGATGACAGAAATTTCACGCTTCAAGCCAATGCTTTAGGTTCAGCCCATGGAATTCTGGAATGACCTTTTCTCAGTCGTCACCAGGGTGATGTTGGTGAAGGAAGCTCCATTCCAGGACCAGCTCCTGTGTAGAGCCTTCCTGGAGGC